TGTAGCAAGTCTTGAGATCTCATAGTGTAAGTTCTCCCTTTTTTTTTTTAAGAGAGTGTCTTGGTTATTCTCAGTCTTGATTTTCATAACATTATTTCATCAGTTTATTCCAAAAACTTGCTGGAGTCTTGCCTGTGGGTGCATTTGATGTGACCTCTGCTTTGCTCTTGCTTGAATCTCTTCTGTTTTTTCCCTCTGCCCTCTTAGGACCTGCCTCATCCAGTGCTCCCGGAACAGCTCCAACTGTGCCTGGGACTTTAGCACTGAGTGTTGCTGTCTTAGGAGTTCCACTGCCACCATGGCTGGGTGGCCACCACGTCCTCTGGGCTCAGCATCCTGGCCAGTTAAGTCACTCTTCTAGGCACTGGGTCACTTACAGTAAAATGTTGGTGGGCCTATTCTCTCTCATTTCCCTGCAGCCACCCCTGGCTCCTTGGGAGGAGTTCAGGGAGAGTCATTAGCTCCTGCTTTCAACTGTATTTTAAACCTGTCTGAGGATGTGTCTGTAGCTCAAAGGGGTTTTGGTGGCCTCTGGTCAGACCAACTGCCAGATGCCTGTTACCTGGCTGCTTTCTCGAAAGGTTTTCATCTTTCTTCCTCATGATCTAATCTCTCTGTTCAGGGCGAGAGGCATTCCTTCCAGAGATCACCCCTCCTTCTTCCATCATCCTCCTCCCCTCCCTTTCATTCCTAGAAGGGGAGCATAGGGAATACCACGCGGGAAGTCTGACGGCAGGAAACGAATGGAAGGAAGACAGGAGATCAGGCTCTGGTTCCCCTTAAGGACAAGAATCAGGGTGGAGTGGTGGGGAGAACTGGGGCTTGGAGGAAGGAGAGTGCCTACTGAGGACCCTCCCAGTGCAGAAGCATCACAGACCCAGGGATGCAGAAAATAGGGCCCGAGAAAGACAGTGAGGTGCGGACCTCAGTGATGAGTCTGGGACTGACAGACGTGTCCACAGGGAAGAGGCAATTGAGACTTGGATTGAAGCCCTTTAAACCCCCACCCCCACCCCTGCTGAGATTCTGCTCCCAAGGTGATAGGAGAAAACACCAGAGAGATGAGGTCTCAGAGTCAGAGACATCAGTCACAGAAAGAAAGATGGAAAGTCAGAGGGCAGTGGGGGTCTGGGGGGCTGGAGGCACCACTTACCTCAGTCACTGGCCCTGTCTTTGTGCCCCAGGTCCGAAGCCCCAGAAGGACTCTGTCTCAGACTGGGCCATTGTGTTGATCACTCTCACTTTGGTGGCAGCAATTGTCAGCCTAATGTACGGTATCAAGAAGGTGAGCAATGCCATGGTCCAATGTGTGGGATCTTAACCCATCGTACCCTCCCCTCATCTCACAGGCCTGCCAGTTCCGGAGGGAGATGAGTCTGGGGTGTGGCTGTGGCTCTGTGACCCCTTACAGCAGCCACCATGAGGGGGAGGCTGCCAGCCAGCGCTACTCTTGTCAAATGAAAGGTGGGGCTGGGGCAGCTGAGCGCCTACCCTTTCCATTCACCTTAGCTGGGACCATTTCCTGCAGGTAGATTCCTGGGGTCACTGGCCCCCCCAGGTCTCTTCCACCCACAGCGTAAGGAGGAGTCTACTGTCAGTCACAAGATTCTGCTCTCTGTCCTGCCGCCAGCCATGCAGACTGCGGGAAGGTGCCCAGCTTCTCCGAGGGCAGTTTTCTCATCTGTAGAAGGAAGGACCAGGGCTAAGTGGTCTGCAGGCACCTTCCAGCCCTCACGGAGCCCAGGTCTGGACAGCTGGAACCCCTGCCCCTCACCCTCTCTTCCTAGTCCCACCCTCCTCCCTGACGACCAGAGAAGCTCTTTAGCTGAGGACAGTCTGCTCACGGCTTCCCTTCTCACTTCCCTCCACAGGGAGCCCCCTCAGGCTGGCTCTTGAGCCCCCAAGGCCCTCTGATTCTCTCCCCTCAGGGCAGGTGCAGGACCCTCCTCTGTGGTGCCCCCTCGGTCTGCTATGGGAGGGTGGTGAACAAGTTATTGCTAAATAAAATGGCACTTCCTCCACTTGTCTCCCAGATGCTGTGGGTTTGCCCAAGTGCATGGGCTTTTGTGTCATGTGGGCCCGGAAGGGCCAAGTCTGGTCTCTGCCAGTTACCAGGGCAAGTCATTCCCTGATCCGAGGCTCATTTATCCTCATCTGTAAAGTGAGGGT